TCTCCATTCGGGTCTGTGTCCCAGGACCTAAAGAAAGCTAAAAGAAGCCGGGCGTGGTGGCTCATGCCTGTCATCCCAGCATTTTGGGAGGCTGAGGCTGGCGGATCACTGGAGATCAGGAGTTTGAGACCAGTCTGACCAGCATGGTGAAACCCTGTCTCTACTAAAAATACAAAAAAAGAAAAGAAAAAAGAAAAAAAAATAAGCTGGGCGTGGTGGCGCGGGCCTGTAGTCCCAGCTACTCCGGAGGCGGAGGCAGGACAATCACTTGAACCTGGAAGGCGGAGGTTGCAGTGAGCTGAGATCGCGTCATTGCACTCCAGCCTGTGCGACGAGAGACTCTGTCTCAAAAGAAAGAAAGAAAGAGAGAAAGAAAGAAAGAAAGAAAAGAAAGAAAGAAAGAAGAAAGAAAGAAAAGAAAGAAAGTAAGAAGCAAGCAAGCTGAAATAGCTTATTTTTCTGTTTTAAAAAATAGACTTTTAGTGTTCACAAGTAAGAATAAAAAAAAAAAAAGCTTGGCCTTAGGAGGAATCCTATCTGCTTAGGCCTCTGAGAGGCAGCGTCACCTGAAGGGAAACTGACTGGGCAAGAGCCAGGCTCTTAGGAGCTGTCTGTACTTTGCTTCCCATCCGTCCGCTCTCCCCCAGCAGCCAAAGTCTCCTCCCTCCATTATATTGCAAATCAATGAATCCATTAGACTTTCCATGTTTTCTTTTTAGACTTTGAGATTCAAGGTCAGCTAGAATTAATGGTTAACAGCTGACAGGTGAAAGTGTGGTTAAATGCAGCTTTGGCTAGCAGGCACACAGGCAAAATCAAGTTCTACATCTGTCCCTGTGTATGTCACTTGTTTGAATACGAAATAAAATTAAAAAAATAAATTCAGTGTATTGAGAAAGCAAGCAATTCTCTCAAGGTATATTTCTGACATACTAAGATTTTAACGACTTTCACAAATATGCTGTACTGAGAGAGAATGTTACATAACATTGAGAACTAGTACAAGTAAATATTAAAGTGAAGTGACCATTTCCTACACAAGCTCATTCAGAGGAGGATGAAGACCATTTTGGAGGAAGAAAAGCACCCTTATTAAGAATTGCAGCAAGTAAGCCAACAAGGTCTTTTCAGGTACAGTTTCAGAACTTACTATTTAACATTCCTTCTAAAAGCATGCACCTTTTTCTCATTGTAGGATGATTTTCTTATATCAAGTGGTACATTTCATTTTATTTACTTCAGTTTCTGGTGGTAAGTAGAGTGTTATCTTAACTATGGGCTGGCAACATAACGCATGCCATGTACTACATCACAGAATGTGTGACTCAGTTGTTGAAGGACACCTGCTTTGAAGGAGGGGACATTACTACGGTCTTCACACCAAGCGCCAAGTACTGCCAGGTAGTCTGCACTTACCACCCAAGATGTTTACTCTTCACTTTCACGGCGGAATCACCATCTGAGGATCCCACCCGATGGTAAATGCTTATGTTTCTACATCGAGGAGACATATTCATTAATATGTATTTTTTAAAAAAACAGGTTTACTTGTGTCCTGAAAGACAGTGTTACAGAAACACTGCCAAGAGTGAATAGGACAGCAGCGATTTCTGGGTATTCTTTCAAGCAATGCTCACACCAAATAAGCGGTAAGATATGTTCTCAGAATCAACAAATACCAAAGGTACTCATGTCTTCTGCTTTTATTTCCAGCTTGCAACAAAGACATTTATGTGGACCTAGACATGAAGGGCATAAACTATAACAGCTCAGTTGCCAAGAGTGCTCAAGAATGCCAAGAAAGATGCACGGATGACGTCCACTGCCACTTTTTCACGTACGCCACAAGGCAGTTTCCCAGCCTGGAGCATCGGTGAGTGAGTCCCAGGACATTCGAGTGGTCGAATAAGACACTTTTCCTTTTTCTTTTTATTCAGTAACATTTGTCTACTGAAGCACACCCAAACAGGGACACCAACCAGAATAACGAAGCTCGATAAAGTGGTGTCTGGATTTTCACTGAAATCCTGTGCACTTTCTAATCTGGGTAATTATCGACTTCTTGATGATGTAATTCAATGAGTCCCTGACATAGTTCTTCCGTCGCGCAGCTTGTATTAGGGACATTTTCCCTAATACGGTGTTTGCAGACAGCAACATCGACAGTGTCATGGCTCCCGATGCTTTTGTCTGTGGCCGAATCTGCACTCATCATCCCGGTTGCTTGTTTTTTACCTTCTTTTCCCAGGAATGGCCCAAAGAATCTCAAAGGTAAGGAGTTAACAAGTAAGGATAATTTGTTAATATATTTCTACTTCCCTTTTGTTTTTGTTAGAAATCTTTGTCTCCTTAAAACATCTGAGAGTGGATTGCCCAGTACACGCATTAAAAAGAGCAAAGCTCTTTCTGGTTTCAGTCTACAAAGCTGCAGGCACAGCATCCCAGGTAAACTGAGAGTTCTGCATTCTGGCTGAGAGGGTCTCACTCTGACATGTGGTCTGCTGTCTAGTGTTCTGCCATTCTTCATTTTACCATGACACTGATTTCTTGGGAGAAGAACTGGATATTGTTGCTGCAAAAAGTCACGAGGCCTGCCAGAAACTGTGCACCAATGCCGTCCGCTGCCAGTTTTTTACCTATACCCCAGCCCAAGCATCCTGCAACGAAGGGAAGTAAGCCATATGAAGGGTTATGCAGACACCCTGCATTATGTTTATACCGTTTTGTTTCCAACTGCAGGGGCAAGTGTTACTTAAAGCTTTCTTCAAACGGATCTCCAACTAAAATACTTCACGGGAGAGGAGGCATCTCTGGATACACATTAAGGTTGTGTAAAATGGATAATGGTGAGTATAATGTCACTTGAAAAAATATAGCTGGAAGCTGCTCATCACAATGCTTCTGTTGCAGAGTGTACCACCAAAATCAAGCCCAGGATCGTTGGAGGAACTGCGTCTGTTCGTGGTGAGTGGCCGTGGCAGGTGACCCTGCACACAACCTCACCCACTCAGAGACACCTGTGTGGAGGCTCCATCATTGGAAACCAGTGGATATTAACAGCCGCTCACTGTTTCTATGGGTCAGTACCACGGCTGTTTTTATTAGTTCATCAAATTTCTTTCCCTCTGTTGTTTGCTCCTTAGGGTAGAGTCACCTAAGATTTTGCGTGTCTACAGTGGCATTTTAAATCAATCTGAAATAAAAGAGGACACATCTTTCTTTGGGGTTCAAGAAATAATAATCCATGATCAGTATAAAATGGCAGAAAGCGGGTATGATATTGCCTTGTTGAAACTGGAAACCACAGTGAATTACACAGGTACGGAGAATTTTATCCGGAAAGTTGTCTCCCTCATATTTAAACCACGATTTTTTAAATTTAGATTCTCAACGACCCATATGCCTGCCTTCCAAAGGAGATAGAAATGTAATATACACTGATTGCTGGGTGACTGGATGGGGGTACAGAAAACTAAGAGGTAAAAATGATGTTGTTATATGTGCTCCATCCTTCTACAAACGAACCAAAAAAATTTTTTTCAGACAAAATACAAAATACTCTCCAGAAAGCCAAGATACCCTTAGTGACCAACGAAGAGTGCCAGAAGAGATACAGAGGACATAAAATAACCCATAAGATGATCTGTGCCGGCTACAGGGAAGGAGGGAAGGACGCTTGCAAGGTAACAGAGTGTTCTTAGCCAATGGAATATATTGTGCACCTTTTCTTGTCTCCCCTCGTTCTAGGGAGATTCGGGAGGCCCTCTGTCCTGCAAACACAATGAGGTCTGGCATCTGGTAGGCATCACGAGCTGGGGCGAAGGCTGTGCTCAAAGGGAGCGGCCAGGTGTTTACACCAACGTGGTCGAGTACGTGGACTGGATTCTGGAGAAAACTCAAGCAGTGTGAATGGGTTCCCAGGGGCCATTGGAGTCCCTGAAGGACCCAGGATTTGCTGGGAGAGGGTGTTGAGTTCACTGTGCCAGCATGCTTCCTCCACAGTAACACGCTGAAGGGGCTTGGTGTTTGTAAGAAAATGCTAGAAGAAAACAAACTGTCACAAGTTGTTATGTCCAAAACTCCCGTTCTATGATCGTTGTAGTTTGTTTGAGCATTCAGTCTCTTTGTTTTTGATCACGCTTCTATGGAGTCCAAGAATTACCATAAGGCAATATTTCTGAAGATTACTATATAGGCAGATATAGCAGAAAATAACCAAGTAGTGGCAGTGGGGATCAGGCAGAAGAACTGGTAAAAGAAGCCACCATAAATAGATTTGTTCGATGAAAGATGAAAACTGGAAGAAAGGAGAACAAAGACAGTCTTCACCATTTTGCAGGAATCTACACTCTGCCTATGTGAACACATTTCTTTTGTAAAGAAAGAAATTGATTGCATTTAATGGCAGATTTTCAGAATAGTCAGGAATTCTTGTCATTTCCATTTTAAAATATATATTAAAAAAAATCAGTTCGAGTAGACACGAGCTAAGAGTGAATGTGAAGATAACAGAATTTCTGTGTGGAAGAGGATTACAAGCAGCAATTTACCTGGAAGTGATACCTTAGGGGCAATCTTGAAGATACACTTTCCTGAAAAATGATTTGTGATGGATTGTATATTTATTTAAAATATCTTGGGAGGGGAGGCTGATGGAGATAGGGAGCATGCTCAAACCTCCCTAAGACAAGCTGCTGCTGTGACTATGGGCTCCCAAAGAGCTAGATCGTATATTTATTTGACAAAAATCACCATAGACTGCATCCATACTACAGAGAAAAAACAATTAGGGCGCAAATGGATAGTTACAGTAAAGTCTTCAGCAAGCAGCTGCCTGTATTCTAAGCACTGGGATTTTCTGTTTCGTGCAAATATTTATCTCATTATTGTTGTGATCTAGTTCAATAACCTAGAATTTGAATTGTCACCACATAGCTTTCAATCTGTGCCAACAACTATACAATTCATCAAGTGTGATTTTTTTTTTTTTTTTTTGAGATGAAGTCTC